ATACTTCTTCAATATCTCTGTACTTTTTGCCTGTTTAAAAAACATTGTTGCTTTACAATATCTATTTATCTAGTCTTTCTCATTTATTTGGTTATTTTTCAGAATGTATTTGTAATATTTTTTCAGATTTCAAAATCTTATGGGGGCTGGGCGGCGCAGTGGCTCACGCCTGGCAGCTTACAAGGTCAGGAATTCGAGACCAGCCTGGCCAATATGGTGAAACCCCGTCTCTACTAAAAATACAAAAATTAGCTGGGCGTGGTGGTGCGCGCCTGTAATCCCAGCTACTCCAGAGGCTGAGGCAGGAGAATCGCTTGAACCAGGGAGGCGGAGGTTGCAGGGGCCACTGCACTCCAGCCTGGGCTGCAGAGCGAGACTCCGTCTCAAAAAAGAAAAAAAAAATTAAAAAAAGGGAACTTTTACTGAAACGGAGTTACATTGTACGGCGGCAAGAACCTTCAAGTTCTAGTTATGCCACTGCTAATTGTCTGATCTTTCACAAGTTTAACTCTAAACCTCAGTTCCTCATCTGTAAACGAGGGATAACATTAATATTTATCTCACAAGATTTTCAGGACTGTTTAAAAATTCATATAAGACATTTAGCATATTTCCTACGTGAACGCCTTGCATAGGAAACACTAGAAAAGTTAATTATTATGATTAACTTGGGGGCAAATATCCATTTACAATGTGAAGTCTTCGATGTAATGGCTTCTTTTAGATTAAAGACCGACAAGAGTGTCACTGTCATGCTTTTCGTTTGACACCCACTTCAACGAGGGGCCCGCTGCGCCCGCGACCGCCGCCCCTTCCTCTGGTCGGATTTAAAGGGGGCCAAGCTCCACGCTTTAGCAGAACCCGAGGAGGGGAGGGAGCGTTGCCTGGGAGATGAGGGTGGGGCGAGTCCAGCATTCAGAGACGGCTACCGGAGCCCAACCACCGGCACTTCCGGGGGGCGGGTGGAAGCAAAGGCGCGGCACCCGACGCGACGCCCAGCAGCCAATCAGAAGGCGGGGCGCCCATTCAAATTGCGGCCTTCTGGGGAGCCGGCGCTGGAGGTGGTGAGTGGCGTGGGGACTGTGTCGAGGGGGTCCCCAAGGTGCCGGACCCTGCGGAGGGGCGAAGTTTCGGCACTGGGGAGGGCGTGCGGACGCTTTCCCTACAGGCGACCACTGCTCTGCGGGCGGGTGGTCTTAGCTCCAGTCCCCCATTCAGTTCCTCAGCATTCCAGGTCGGCGGCGAAGGGGTCCCCGAACGAAGGGCGCAAGGCAGCGTCTCTGCTGGGACCGGGAAGCCGGACTTCAGGGCCTCTCGGCCCGTGGGCTTCTCCCCGAGTCTCCCCGAGTCGGTTGGCATTAAGAGGTAATTCTTAGTCATAGCCCCTGGTAATGACTAGCAGAGAAAGAACAGAATCACCGGATGTTTTGGTTTGGATTGTGCTTATTTTCCTTGTATTCCTTCCAGTCCTCTTTAAAATCTGATGGCGAAACTCCTCAAACAGAAACCGTATTGATTTGTGCAAATCGCAAATGGTTTTTAGTTGCAAGAGAATTTCCAGAATCTTCTTTTTGCCTTTAAATTCATTTCATAACAGGAAAATTCTGTATTTTGAGTTGAAACGTTGATGGGAGATGCTTATAAGCTGACGAATTTTTTTTGTAATGACTGTTATTTATGTAAAAATTTAAAAGCCTCATTTAAAAATGAACTTCCATTAATTTGTTCCTCGCTAGCAATAATCTTTGCAATAGTTTGAACCAGTGTCATTTTACAGGTTAGAACCCGGCATGCAAATTTAAAGTCTTGTTTACATCCTTGTAAGGAGTTGGATACAAAGCTGACTAAAAGCCAGGTCTCTTAGCTGTCACTGCTGTTCCCTTTCTTTAAAACGTTAATACCTGATAGATATTGTTGCTGTATATTTACATACACCTCTGTCTAATTTGTTGTCTTACTGCTAAAGGGCAGGTTGTCTGTTTATCTAATCTTGCATGGTTTTTCTCAACACAATTAATTTACAGTACTTATCGTACTTACTGCCTGTGGTACTTGGGAATAATCTGCCTCGTGACACCAATCAATTCAATCTTCTCTATAGGCATTCCTGTATTCAACATACATGGGCCGGACGCGGTGGCTCACGCCTGTAATCCCAGCACTTTGGGAGGCCGAGGCGGGCGGATCACAAGGTCAAGATATCGAGACCATCCTGGCCAACATGGTGAAACCCCGTCTCTACTAAAAATACAAAAATTAGCTGGGCATGGTGGTGGGCGCCTGTAGTCCCAGCTACTTGGGAGGCTAAGGCAGGAGATTTGCTTGAATACAGGAGGAGGAGGTTGCAGCAAGCCAAGGTCGTGCCACTGCACTCCAGCCTGGTGACAGAGCAAGACTCCATCTCAAAAAAAATATTTTTATAAAAATAAAATAAAATAAACCTTCTTATGGAACATTGGCAAAAAAAAAAAATACGTGTAGCAGGTATTTATAAAAATACTTTGCTCCACACTCTGATTTAGGTGCTAGGGTTTCCTTTAGTCCTTCCCATTCCCCACACTGGAAGTACTTGAAAATCTATGTTGGCATGCACTTTTTACATCTTCTAAGTCACTTGACACATTTGGCCTGATATATGGCTTATCAGTATATTTCTTCTAGACTAAAGAAATGGGAATTGTATTCTTGTCTTTGAAGTCTACAGTATCTATCAGAGGGCCTGGCACTAATGGAAACTTAGTCAATATTTGTTGAATAATGATGGTAAGTTCTCTGAGAGACTTGCCTGAAGTTGCTTGGAAGCAGTATCTGAGCTGCAGATTGTGATCTATTGTAATGTATGCCTCTGGGAATTTACTTACACAATGGGATGTTCTCTCTATATTTTTAAAGCTTGTTTGTAGTCTGTGTGATCTAAATCTTTTTTTTTTCTTTTAGTTTAGCAGATACTTTCAGAAATGGATACATAAGAAATGGCTGGAAATCAAATGAATGTCCAAAGAAGAGCTTAGGGTCTTAGTAACATTCTTTTTTAAAATAACTGTCTGCCAAAATGTCATTACACAGTACTCATAATAGAAATAACAGCGGTGATATTCTTGATATTCCTTCTTCCCAAAATAGTTCATCACTGAATGCCCTCACCCACAGTAGCCGACTTAAGCTGCATTTGAAGTCGGATATGTCAGAATGTGAAAATGATGATCCATTATTGAGATCTGCAGGTAAAGTCAGAGACATAAATAGAACTTATGTTAGCAGACATGCCCCTTACCCCTAATCCTGTAGGTAGATTGGCACTTCAGAGGAGAACTACAAGGAACAAAGAATCATCTTTGCTTGTTAGTGAGTTGGAAGACACAACTGAAAAAACAGCAGAAACACGTCTTACATTACAACGTCGTGCTAAAACAGATTCTGCAGAAAAGTGGAAAACAGCTGAAATAGATTCTGTCAAAATGACACTGAATGTGGGAGGTGAAACAGAAAATAATGGTGTTTCTAAGGAAAGTAGAACAAATGTAAGGATTGTAAATAATGCTAAAAACTCTTTTGTTGCCTCTTCTGTACCTTTAGATGAAGATCCACAGGTCATTGAAATGATGGCTGATAAGAAATACAAAGAAACATTTTCTGCCCCCAGTAGAGCAAATGAAAATGTTGCACTTAAGTACTCAAGTAATAGACCACCCATTGCTTCCCTGAGTCAGACTGAAGTTGTTAGATCAGGACACTTGACAACGAAACCTACTCAGAGCAAGTTGGATATCAAAGTGTTGGGAACAGGAAACTTGTATCATAGAAGTATTGGGAAGGAAATTGCAAAAACTTCAAATAAATTTGGGAGCTTAGAAAAAAGAACACCTACAAAATGTACAACAGAACACAAACTGACAACAAAGTGCAGCCTGCCTCAGCTTAAGAGCCCAGCTCCATCAATACTGAAGAATAGAATGTCTAACCTTCAAGTTAAACAAAGACCAAAAAGTTCCTTTCTTGCAAATAAACAGGAAAGATCCGCAGAAAATACAATTCTTCCCGAAGAAGAAACTGTAGTTCAGAACACCTCTGCAGGAAAAGACCCCTTAAAAGTAGAGAATAGTCAAGTGACAGTGGCAGTACGCGTAAGACCTTTCACCAAGAGGTATGTGATGCCTTTTAAAATCTAAAGCCAAGTACTTGATTTTTTTCTTTGTGCTTCTTTCAAGAGAGAAGATTGAAAAAGCATCCCAGGTAGTCTTCATGAGTGGGAAAGAAATAACTGTGGAACACCCTGACACGAAACAAGTTTATAATTTTATTTATGATGTTTCATTCTGGTCTTTTGATGAATGTCATCCTCACTACGCTAGCCAGACAACTGTCTATGAGAAGCTAGCAGCACCACTCCTAGAAAGAGCCTTCGAAGGCTTCAATACCTGTCTTTTTGCTTATGGTCAGACTGGCTCTGGAAAATCATATACGTAAGTTGTATTGGAAATGCAATTATCCAGAATATTTCCCCCTTATTCATAATGTATTTTTCAGGATGATGGGATTTAGTGAAGAACCAGGAATAATTCCAAGATTTTGTGAAGATCTTTTTTCTCAAGTAGCCAGAAAACAAACCCAAGAGGTATGTTCTTATAATACCTGCAAGCTTCTTTTTAAATTATATGCTGTGTTTCTATTCCTACTAGGTCAGCTATCACATTGAAATGAGCTTCTTTGAAGTATATAATGAAAAAATTCACGACCTTCTGGTTTGTAAAGATGAAAATGGGCAGAGAAAGCAACCAGTAAGATTAAAACAATTTATTATTTGTTTTGACTCCTAATGATGCATGTATTTGCTTCTTCTAGCTGAGAGTGAGGGAACATCCTGTTTATGGACCATATGTTGAAGCACTGTCAATGTAAGTATTTGGCTCAGCAAGGGCAAAGAGGAATTGATTTTGTCTTTTCACTTCTTAAAAATAGGAACATTGTCAGTTCTTACGCTGATATCCAGGTAAGATTGATTTTGTTTTCTTTTCACTAGATTGATCTGATCTTCCTTCCTTTTTTCTTATAAGAGTTGGCTAGAATTGGGAAATAAACAAAGAGCTACTGCTGCTACTGGTATGAATGATAAAAGTTCCCGATCTCATTCAGTTTTCACCCTGGTGATGACCCAGACCAAGGTATTTTTTTTAAAAGTTCCCGATCTCTTTCAACTTAATTTAATTTAATATCATTTTGCTGTAGACAGAATTTGTGGAAGGGGAAGAACACGATCACAGAATAACAAGTCGAATTAACCTAATAGATCTGGCAGGCAGTGAGCGCTGCTCTACGGCTCACACTAATGGAGATCGACTAAAGGTAAATGGAATGCTTTTTCTCCTTTTGATGAATAAGTTAAAAATTTTTTTTTTCTTGCATGCAGGAAGGTGTGAGTATTAATAAGTCCTTGCTAACTTTGGGAAAAGTTATATCTGCACTTTCGGAACAAGCAAACCAAAGGAGTGTTTTTATTCCTTATCGTGAATCTGTTCTTACATGGCAAGTATCTTTTGAAGTATAAAGAATTGTATGAAGCAAAGTCTTATGACTTTTTTTCTTGTAGGCTGTTAAAAGAAAGTCTGGGTGGAAATTCAAAAACTGCAATGATTGCTACGATTAGTCCCGCTGCCAGCAACATAGAAGAAACATTAAGCACACTTAGATATGCTAACCAAGCCCGTTTAATAGTCAACATTGCTAAAGTAAATGAAGATATGAACGCTAAGTTAATTAGAGGTGAATATTTTCTCAGAATTTAAAAATTGTTTTATTATTAATGCATCTTTGTATAAATCTTCAGAATTGAAGGCAGAAATTGCAAAGCTAAAAGCTGCTCAGAGAAACAGTCGGAATATTGACCCTGAACGATACAGGCTCTGTCGGCAAGAAATAACATCCTTAAGAATGAAACTGCATCAACAGGAGAGAGACATGGCAGAAATGCAAAGGTAGAGTACAGTCAGTACTCTAAATGTTAAGTTTAACTCTGTTATTTTCTTTGTCTTTGGAAAGAGTGTGGAAAGAAAAGTTTGAACAAGCTGAAAAAAGAAAACTTCAAGAAACAAAAGAGTTACAGGTATTATTTCAACTTTCTAAACTGATTAGAAATAAGATTAATTTCTTTTTCTGACTTCTACCAGAAAGCAGGAATTATGTTTCAAATGGACAATCATTTACCAAACCTTGTTAATCTGAATGAAGATCCACAACTATCTGAGATGCTGCTATATATGATAAAAGAAGGAACAACTACAGTTGGAAAGTATAAACCAAACTCAAGCCATGATATTCAGTTATCTGGGGTGCTGATTGCTGATGATCATTGGTATGTTAATCCTCTAAAAAAAAAGAAAAGGCAATTGTTAACTATGTGCTTCTTATTTTAACAGTACTATCAAAAATTTTGGTGGGACAGTGAGTATTATCCCAGTTGGGGAAGCAAAGACATATGTAAATGGAAAACATATTTTGGAAATCACAGTATTACGTCATGTAAGTGGATGGGTGCTATAATATAAGAAACTCCTCAAGTAGTACATTTTTTTGTGTGCTTTAGGGTGATCGAGTGATTCTTGGTGGAGATCATTATTTTAGATTTAATCATCCAGTAGAAGTCCAGAAAGGAAAAAGGCCATCTGGAAGAGATACTCCTATAAGTGAGGGTCCAAAAGACTTTGAATTTGCAAAAAATGAGTTGCTCATGGCACAGAGATCACAGTAAGTATGCTGTTGATATGAAATAGTAAGTGATGTACCCTATAAACATCTTGCTACATTGTAGACTTGAAGCAGAAATAAAAGAGGCTCAGTTGAAGGCAAAGGAAGAAATGATGCAAGGAATCCAGATTGCAAAAGAAATGGCTCAGCAAGAGCTTTCTTCTCAAAAAGCTGCATATGAAAGCAAAATAAAAGCACTGGAAGCAGAACTGGTAAAAGGCAGAATTAGTTTTATTTTTTTTTTCCTGAGATATTTTTTATTATTGTTCTTTAAAGAGAGAAGAGTCTCAAAGGAAAAAAATGCAGGAAATAAATAACCAGAAGGCTAATCACAAAATTGAGGAATTAGAAAAGGCAAAGCAGCATCTTGAACAGGAAATATATGTCAACAAAAAGCGATTAGAAATGGAAACATTGGCTACAAAACAGGTAATTTTATTGTGTAACCAGTTAACTCTATTCATGTGGGTCTGTATGAATGAATATCAATTAGGCTTTAGAAGACCATAGCATCCGCCATGCAAGAATTCTGGAAGCTTTAGAAACTGAAAAGCAAAAAATTGCTAAAGAAGTACAAATTCTACAGCAGAATCGGAATAATAGGGATAAAACTTTTACAGGTAAGTGTGTGCTGATTTTAGCAAACATTTTCATTTTGAATCTTTTCTGTGTGCTTTGTATTAGTGCAGACAACTTGGAGCTCTATGAAACTCTCAATGATGATTCAGGAAGCCAATGCTATCAGCAGCAAATTGAAAACATACTATGTTTTTGGCAGGTGAGTAATTAATTATCCTGATTTTAAATGTTGATAAGCTTTTTTTTGTTTATTTTTCTTTCAGACATGATATATCAGATAAAAGTAGTTCTGACACTTCTATTCGGGTTCGTAACCTGAAACTAGGAATCTCAACATTCTGGAGTCTGGAAAAGTTTGAATCTAAACTTGCAGCAATGAAAGAACTTTATGAGGTTTGGAATATTATTAAAATCTCTATAAATTTTTTACTGAAACTATATATTATATTTTTCTTAGAGTAATGGTAGTAACAGGGGTGAAGATGCCTTTTGTGATCCTGAAGATGAATGGGAACCCGACATTACAGATGCACCAGTTTCTTCACTTTCTAGAAGGAGGTAAAGACAATTTTGTTACTAGTTTTCTTGCAAACTGCTAATCTTATGGTTTGTCTTTTTTCAGGAGTAGGAGTTTGATGAAGAACAGAAGAATTTCTGGTTGTTTACATGACATACAAGTCCATCCAATTAAGAATTTGCATTCTTCACATTCATCAGGTATTTTTTTCTTCACATTTTCTCTATGGCGAAAGCTTAAAATGGCTATTTTCTGTTGATGTAGGTTTAATGGACAAATCAAGCACTATTTACTCAAATTCAGCAGAGTCCTTTCTTCCTGGAATTTGCAAAGAATTGATTGGTTCTTCGTTAGATTTTTTTGGACAGAGTTATGATGAAGAAAGAACTATAGCAGACAGCCTAATTAATAGTTTTCTTAAAATTTATAATGGGCTATTTGCCATTTCCAAGGCTCATGAAGAACAAGATGAAGAAAGTCAAGATAACTGTAAGCAATCTCACTGCTTTTGTTAACTCACATTCATTCAGTAATTTTTCTTCTTCTTTCAAAGTGTTTTCTTCTGATCGAGCAATCCAGTCACTTACTATTCAGACTGCATGTGCTTTTGAGCAGCTAGTAGTGCTAATGAAACACTGGCTGAGTGATTTACTGCCTTGTACCAACATAGCAAGACTTGAGGATGAGTTGAGACAAGAAGTTAAAAAACTGGGAGGCTACTTACAGTTATTTTTGCAGGTAAATTGATTTGCTTATTATCATTTGAAGGAATCTGATACACTTGTCCATTTTTATCTTACAGGGATGCTGTTTGGATATTTCATCAATGATAAAAGAGGCTCAAAAGAATGCAATCCAAATTGTACAACAAGCTGTAAAGTATGTGGGGCAGTTAGCAGTTCTGAAAGGGAGCAAGCTACATTTTCTAGAAAACGGTAACAATAAAGCTGCCAGTGTCCAGGTAATTTAGCAATGTTAGTTCAGACAGACTTCTTTTCTAGTTAATGCTTAAATTCTTTTTCTAGGAGGAATTCATGGATGCTGTTTGTGATGGTGTAGGCTTAGGAATGAAGATTTTATTAGATTCTGGACTGGAAAAAGCAAAAGAACTTCAGCATGAACTCTTTAGGCAGTGTACAAAAAATGAGGTAAGATGAATAAAAGAATATTCTGTACAGTAAGTATAATAAAATATTTTAACATTCTCTATAGGTTACCAAAGAAATGAAAACTAATGCCATGGGATTGATTAGATCTCTTGAAAACATCTTTGCTGAATCGAAAATTGTAAGAGAAGCTTTAAATTGATTTTAATTTTGTATTATTTTAAATATTAACTTTATTTATACAGAAAAGTTTCAGAAGGCAAGTACAAGAAGAAAACTTTGAATACCAAGATTTCAAGAGGATGGTTAATCGTGCTCCAGAATTCTTAAAGTTAAAACATTGCTTAGAGAAAGCTATTGAAATTATTATTTCTGCACTGAAAGGTATGATTCTCCAAATGGAGTTTATAATCAGATAATTAACTTTTCCCTCCTCTCTTGCATATAGGATGCCATAGTGATATAAATCTTCTCCAGACTTGTGTTGAAAGTATTCGCAACTTGGCCAGTGATTTTTACAGTGACTTCAGTGTGCCTTCTACTTCTGTTGGCAGCTATGAGAGTAGAGTAACTCACATTGTCCACCAGGAACTAGAATCTCTAGCTAAGTCTCTCCTCTTTTGTTTTGAATCTGAAGAAAGCCCTGATTTGTTGAAACCCTGGGAAACTTATAATCAAAATACCAAAGAAGAACACCAACAATCTAAATCAAGCGGGATTGACGGCAGTAAGAATAAAGGTGTACCAAAGCGTGTCTATGAGCTCCATGGCTCATCCCCAGCAGTGAGCTCAGAGGAATGCACACCCAGTAGGATTCAGTGGGTGTGAATACTGATGTGTAGGCACTTTTATGACCACCCATGAAAGAAAAAGAACACTTGCTCGGTAATTTTCTTTATGCAGGAGAGTTTAAGAGAAATCAGCACAGATATTTCAAAAAAGTCCATGTCTTTTTATCTTTAAAATATCTATTTATCAAAGGCCAGACACAGTGGCTCACGCCTGTAATCCCAGCACTTTGGGAGGCGGGCAGATCACAAGGTCAGGAGTTTGAGACCGGCCTGGCCAACATGGCGAAACCCCGTCTCTACTAAAAATACAAAAATTTGCTGGGCATGGTGGCGCGTGCCTGTAATCCCAGCTACTAGGGGGGCTGAGGCAGGAGGATCGCTTGAACCTGAGAGGCAGAGGTTGCAGTGAGCCAAGATCATGCCACTTTACTCCAGTCTGAGCAACAGAACGAGACTTAGTCAAAATAAATAAATAAATAAATAAATAAATAAATAAATAAATAAATAAAATATATTTTTATCTTTAAAGTGTTTAACATTGGTATACTGTCTGTAGTTGGTTCATTAGTCGTTTATAAAGGGTTATTTTCTCATGAGTGGAAACCTGAACAATCAGTTACCTTTGTGCCTATGCCTTCTCTCTCCTCAGACAGCTGGGATGTTTATGGTGAAATGGCCTGTACAAGTTTAACTAAGACAACTTAACTTGCATTGTTAATCAAAAATTCTTTTCTCAAAGGGTTAACTGGTTGCCATTTTGAATAGTATGTTCAAGGGTGTAGCTTCCTGTTTCTTTCCAAATTATAAGTAGCTACCTAAATATAGTATAATTATATATTAATAATATGGCTTGCTGGCACAGTAGTTTACCCTGTTATCTGTGTTTCATAATGGGGGCTGTATGAATATTATTTAAAACTAATAAAATGTTGCCAGAATTATACTAAACTGTTGGATGAGATTAGGAGATCAGAGGCTGGACCTTCTCTTGATAATGCTTGTTTTGTTAAAGGTATAATGAAATAATTTGTATATGATTTGATGAAGATTAAAGACCCTTATTTTCCACAGCTTTAAAAAAAAACCTTTATTTATGATCAAGTAATAAAGATAATATTCTACTTGTGGGATCTTACATTACGGAAATAGTTTGACGTTTTTGACCTCAAGAGTATGTATAATTTGAAGAGATACTTTGTAACTATGCTTGGGTGATATTGAGCAGTTCCTAAAGAATAATTCATTTAAAAAAAAAGAAGAAAAAAAAAGAAGAATTCATTTAAATAACCTGATCCTTTCATTTGCCCTTTTCGAATTTACAGATACTACTTGTACATTTGGCATAACTAGTTGAAATTGGCCATTCGTACCATGAATAAATCTGATAGTTTCCTTGTTAGGAAGAGATTGTAAGTAAATACAGTCATTGCAGTCAGAACAGTATTAGTGAACCTTGTGTGGTGTTTTCAAGCTCTTTAAAATGGTACAATGTAGCACATTTGCTTTCATTTCTTTTTTTATTTTTGGCATTTGACCTTGTATTCTTTCTGAAGCTCTATATGTGTTTTTATTAGTCAATAATCTGGCAAGTAGCACTTTGCCTGTGCAGTTTGCTGGAGTGTAGATGTACATATGAGGATTTCCCGGGAGGTGCACTTCTTTGAAGAACTTCCTAAAGTACCTGTATAGTAGTTTTCATCTTAATATTCAGTATTTAATCTTCAGTTTGTGCTTTGTAAACTCATGACTTAATTGGTCAGAAACTTTTTAGTGTCTTTATAAAATTTTGTATACATATTTATACTAAACACATTGTGATACTGTATTTGAATGAATGGTGAAAAAATATTTGCTATTGGAATTATGTGCACTGACAAGAAATGTTATAAAGAGAATGCCTTTAATAAATCTTTTCAGCATTAGAATTGCTTCGTGGTCTATGCTTTTTTATTTTACTGAT